GCAGAAACAACGGTAATAATAGCTGCCACTGTAGAGCTGCGGCTAAACCCCAAGCACATTATTGAGTGCTCTAGAGTTTCATCTCGACTCTACAGACAGGCAATAGTGATCCTCATATGCAGGGAGAGAAACTGAGGCCCAGAGAGCTGAAGCAAATTGCCCCAAGTGCCACAGCTCTTAAGTGATGGGACCAGGACTCATATTCAGGTCTGTCTCCAAAGCCCGTTTCTCTATATTCATCAGCTGTTGATGCTGTGCTCGGCCAACCTAATGCCACTGCTGGTGTGGGCAGTGACTTCATTTATTGAGCATGTACTATAGTCTAGGCACCAGGCCACAAGCTGTCCATGCCTGATCTCAGTTAACACCAACAGGCCCCTTGACTGGCTCCTGGGTAACAGGAAGGATTACAGGGAGGCTGGCTCAAGTGTGAGTCAGTGTGCCCACTCACCATGCCCACTCCCAGGCCAAACGCAGCCCCAGGATCTGGAGTTGGGTTGATTCCAGAGGTGGGGTTCAGCTGCACTGCCAGATTCATGGCAGCCCCAGGCAGTCACTGATGTCCAAGTGACTCTTTCTGAAGCCTCACACCCATAATAACCATTTGTGCCAGGAAGCTCTTGTTATTTGCAAGTACTCCCATACATTGTCTTGTTCAGTCCTCAGCTCCAAGAGGCTCAGAGCGGGGAAGCCAACTGCTGAGGTCACACAGCCAGCGAGGGGCAGAACTGGGATTTGACCGCAGGCCTAACTCCAAAAGGCTGCTCTTAGCCCCAACCTAGACTCAAATATTTTTTTTTTTTTGAGATGGAGTCTTGCTCTGTCACCCAGGCTGGAGCACAGTGGTGCAATCTCGGCTCACTGCAACCTCTGCCTCCATGGTTCAAGCGATTCTCCTGCCTCAGCCTCCTGAGTAGATGGGACTACAGGTGTGCTCCACCACACCCTGCTAATTTTTTAGTAGAGATGGGGTTTCACTATGTTGGCCAAGTTGGTCTGGAACTCCTGATCTCATGATCCACCCACCTCAGCCTCCCAAATTGCTAGGATTACAGGCATGAGCCACTGCGCCCAGCCCTCAAATTTTGTCTTCTATGGGGCAGAACCTGAGAGTGACAGTGAAGCAAGAATATCCCTCAGTTATAAGCGAATGAGGTTTAGCGCCAAGAGATCATTTTACCAGCTTAATTGAGAGGCAGTATTGCTCAGTGATTGCAGGCAGTAGAGTCAAGTGATAGGAGGCAGAGTGGCTGAGTTAGGCTCTTGATTTACACCACCTGGTTTCCTCTCCTAGCTCTACCACTCACTGTTTGCCTTTGGGCAAGTCACTTAACCTCTCTGTGCTTCTGTTGCCTCATCTGTAACATGGAGATAATAATGCTACCTATCTCATAAGGTTGTTGCCGGTAGTAACCGGAGTTTACTTTGCAGAAAGGGCTTAGAACAATGAGTAAAACCAAGGACGTGCAATATGAGTGTTCATCATCCTCTTCTCTTGATCATTTTTTGACAAGAAGGAGGGCAACAGACAGGCTTCCAGAGCTCCGTTCCAGACACAGGATGCTGAAGACATGCTCCGTAGTTGTATGGAGCAGAGAGACTTTGCAGTTCCTCAATAATGGGGGTTTATTCTAAAGACATCTGTAGAAACAGGGAAATTAGAAAACTAGGCTACATGGCCACACTCAGAGAGTCCAAGTGAAAGCCCTACAAAGAGGTTCATGGCAGGGGCAGGGGGCCAGGACCCAGACAGTGAACAGGCATCATGGAGAGAGAAACTGGAGCCTGAGAGCTCCTGGGAGCTGGAGAGCTGGCTCTGTGGTCACTGCCCCCAGGAATCCACCATTAGGGGGCCTCAGCAAATGCATCCCCAAGTCTTGGCTCTCTTGGGAGGACCTTCTGGCCATTTCCTGTTGCTAGCTTCCTCTTTCCCTTGCCTTTCCGTCGGACATCTTTGATCTGCTGTCTGGATTGTAAAAGATGCTGGCTGTGCTTTTCCTACTCTGTAGACGTTACAATGTTGCTGTGTGAGGGCCACTTCCACCAGCCAGCATCCACATGCCTATGTGCCTGGAAACTCTCTCCTGTGCCTGGAGAGGTGGGAGGCAGCTATAATCTTGGCGGAATGAATACCTACTAGGAGCAACCTTCATCCAATGACTAACAGGAGCTGGGGTATCAATTCCCCAGCTCCCAGTGCTCAGGTGAGAACTTTACCAAGCATTCTTTACCATTTAGGTCCTCACTGCTGCTTCCCATGTCTTCCAGGTCATTCCTGCACAGGACAGTCCACCATGGCCTCAGATCACCAGACCCAGGCGGGCAAGCCACAGTCCCTCAACCCCAAGGTGGGTACCTCTCAGAGGAGGGGGCATGCAATGATGAGGGTCTGAGTCTCGCTTCCTCTTGCAGATCATCATCTTTGAGCAGGAAAACTTTCAAGGCCACTCGCATGAGCTCAATGGGCCCTGCCCCAACCTGAAGGAAACTGGCGTGGAGAAGGCAGGTTCTGTCCTAGTGCAGGCTGGACCGTAAGTACCTGGGTGGCCTCTCCTGGTCAGGGACCTGCCCCCTTTCTCTCTGTCTCCATGGCAGCTGGGTGGGCTATGAACAGGCCAACTGCAAGGGCGAGCAGTTTGTGTTTGAGAAGGGTGAGTACCCCCGCTGGGACTCATGGACCAGCAGCCGAAGGACGGACTCCCTCAGCTCCCTGAGGCCCATCAAAGTGGTGAGCCCCCTGCCATCACCCTACTCCCTCTCCATACTCACTTCCCCCCATCCTCTGCCAATAGGACAGCCAAGAGCACAAGATCATCCTCTATGAAAACCCCAACTTCACCGGGAAGAAGATGGAAATCATAGATGACGATGTACCCAGCTTCCACGCCCATGGCTACCAGGAGAAGGTGTCATCTGTGCGGGTGCAGAGTGGCACGTAAGTGCGTTGCCAGCCCTGGCTCACCCTGCCGTTCACCCTCCCATCACCTCTGGCCCTGCAGGTGGGTTGGCTACCAGTACCCCGGCTACCGTGGGCTGCAGTACCTGCTGGAGAAGGGAGACTACAAGGACAGCAGCGACTTTGGGGCCCCTCACCCCCAGGTGCAGTCCGTGCGCCGTATCCGCGACATGCAGTGGCACCAACGTGGTGCCTTCCACCCCTCCAACTAGTGCCCTCCCCACCATGCCTCCTTCCCAGGACCCAGGTCTGCTGCCCAGGAACCCTCCAGACCTCCCAGAGAGTGAATAAAGTGTGACTTGCAACTTGTCTGCTGTGGGTCTTTGATCTCCCCTGGCAGC